CGGATAATTTTGTATTTTTATTAGAGATGGGGTTTCTCCATATTGGTCAGGCTGGTCTCGAACTCACGACCTCAGGTGTTCTGCCCACCTCGGCCTCCCAAAGTGCTGGGATTACAGGCGTGAGCCACCGTGCCAGGCCTACCTTTTTAATCAAAACAAACAATACACCATGAGAATAAAATGCAAAATTTCTCATTTTTAAGACAAAATAAGGAACTTCAAATAAATGGCGGACCATAAGCTAGGAATTCACTGTCCTCCATCGTTAGGGCTTTTTCCTCCGAAGGAAGTTTGGGAAATCTGGATCCTAATTTCAGCCAAGTGGTGCGTTCCTCGAACTTCAGTCTAGAACTAAAAGAAGAGGGGCTGCAATGAAGGAAGAAGTCTCGGGACGCTCCACGCCACCCGGCGGCGGTTATCAAATCACAGGCTGAAAACCTGGAGAAAGGTCCGCGACGCCGGGGACACACGCCGCAGAGGCGACGCCCGCCCGGCCCAACGTCCAGTCTCGTCTGTTTCCCGAGGAGCCAATCAGCACGCGGCCCCGAGGCCGGCTCCCCAGCGCCCCCTGCGGCCGGGAGGAGGACGGCAGCCAGGAAAGATGAAGAGCGCGTGCAGTCCCCGAAGGGTACACCCTAGGGTTCCCCCCCACGCGAAGTTTCTCTCCGCAATCCGTGCCACCTATCGAGTAGGATTCCTAGTGTTCGATTCCTGTGAGAAAAGGTAGACTACGCTGCCTGTCGCAGGTTAGTTTGTTGTAAAACTGTTGGTCAATGACGTTGCCCTTTTAATTGCGTCGTTAGCGACCGAGTGGCATCGCCCCTTTAAGGCCGGTGGCAGCTGCGGTTCCGGGGGCGGGGTCCGTCTTCAGCAGGACTTGGGCTGGAGCTGGGCTGATTCATTCGGGGCTGGAACTCGAACGCTGACGTTGGCTCCTGAGCCGGGCGCTGCCTCGCGCCTGATTGGCGGGTCCTCGGGGCCGCCCTCCCCAGCGCACCACCCCTGGGTTCCCTCCCGGGTCCGCAGTGGAAACACTGCCCTCTCCCTTCTTGACCCCTAGCCCTTCCTTCCCTCCCTCCTTCCCTCCTGTCGCCGTCTCTTCTGGCGCCGCTGCTCCCGGAGGAGCTCCCGGCACGGCGATGGGTTCTCGGGCCTCCACGTTACTGCGGGACGAAGAGCTCGAGGAGATCAAGAAGGAGACCGGCTGTGAGTTCGGGTTGGGGGTGGGAACGCCGGGCCCCCGAGCTGGGACTAATTTTGTGCTCTTTAGTTTCCCACAGTCAAATCACTCGCCTCTACAGCCGGTTCACCAGCCTGGACAAAGGAGAGAATGGGACTCTCAGGTAGGCAGTGTTTTTCTTTATTTTCCTCACAGCTCTATCTAACTCAAGGTGATTCTCTTGGCAGCCGGGAAGATTTCCAGAGGATTCCAGAACTTGCCATCAACCCACTGGGGGACCGGATCATCAATGCCTTCTTTCCAGAGGGGTGAGTCAGTACAGTTGTTGGACTTCCTTCCTATGGTGTTGTGTTTGTTATATTTCACAATCAGAGAGGACCAGGTAAACTTCCGTGGATTCATGCGAACTTTGGCTCATTTCCGCCCCATTGAGGATAATGAAAAGAGCAAAGATGTGAATGGACCCGAACCACTCAACAGCCGAAGCAACAAACTGCACTGTAAGGAGCTAAAGTCTTCTGGCTTAAAATACGGGCTTTTTTTTTTCTTGTTCACATCTGGCAGTAGAGGAAGAGAGATATATATAGAGAGAGATCGAGACTGAAATTGAGCAACACTCCTCCCAAGCATGGAATGTAAGTCCTTCCCCTCACTTTGATAAGTCAGTTCAGGTCAGGAGAGTGCGAGTGCCGAGGAGATTAGGCTAATGAGATTCCCCTCCTGATGCTGTGATTGGGGTTCTGCTAAGGAAAAAGGTTGGAATGCCACAGAAATGGCAGACTTCAGGATGAGATAGAATAATAACAAAGTGCTATGCAGGTTATGCTTGGTTTTATTTTGTTTTTGCTTAATTTTTTGAGATAGGGTCTCACTCTGTCACCCAGGCTGAGTGCAGTGGCGTGATCACAGCTCACTATGGCCTTGACTTTCCTGGCTCAAGTGATCTTTTTGCCTCAGCCTCTCAAGTTGCTGGGACCACAGGCGTGTGCACTACACCCAGCTAATTTTTTATTTTCTAATTTTTTGTAGGGACAGGGTCTCACTATGTTGCCCAGACTGGTCTCGAAATCTTGGACGCAAGCAGTCATCCCACCTTGGCCTCCCAAAGTGCTGGGATTACAGGCATGAGCCTCCATACCCAGCCTGTTTTTTTCATTACATACTTTAGTCTTGGCTGTTGGATTAACTTTTATAGGAAGCTAAAAATTAATTAGAATTCTGTTGCAGTCTATGTATAGGGATCACATTCATGTAATTAGACCAGTAAAACCGAAGCTATTCTAATGCCAAAGAAAAGACTAGAAGAGTCCGAGAAGTCCTCAATTTCTGTCTAAATGTGTTGCTTCTCTTTGAAGTTCCCACAGGGCTGTATAAGCTGTAGCATGGTGCCTCTTACTGTAGACTGAGAGCAATTGAATGTCATATACCTAGCAATACATTTGCCACTGAGACACATTTACCTTAGAGAAAGGGGATGTGGGCCAGGTGCGGTGGCTCACGCCTGTAATCCCAGCACTTTGGGAGGCTGAGGCAGGCGGATCACCTGAGGTCAGGAGTTCGAGACAAGTCTGGCCAACATAGTGAAACCCCATTTCTACAAAAATACAAAAAAAATTAGCCAGGCATAATGGTGGATGCCTGTAATCCCAGCTACTCAGGAGGCTGAGGCGGGAGAATTGCTTGAACCTGGGAGGTGGAGGCTACAGTGAGCCGAGATCATGCCATTGCACTCCAGCCTGGGTGATAGAGCGAGACTCTGTCTCAAAAAAAAAAAAAAAAAAAAAAAAAAAAAAAAGGAGATGTGTTACTTAGAAATCTGGGTTTACAGGCCAGGCATGATGGCTCACGCCTGTAATCCCAGCACTTTGGGAGGCCAAGGCGGGTGGATCACTTGAGATCAGGGGTTCAAGACCAGCCTGGCCAACATGGTGAAACCCTGTCTGTACTAAAAATACAAAAAATTAGCTGGGCGTGGTGGCGGGCGCCTGTAATCTCAGGTACTCGGGAGGCTGAGACAGGAGAATACTTTGAACCTGGGGGGCAGAGGTTGCAGTTAGCCGAGATTGCACCATTACTCTCCAGCCTGGGCAACAGAGCAAAACTCCATCTCAAAAAAAAAAAAAAGAAATGTGGGTTTACAGAGGAGTGGAACCAAATTTTATTATGGGTTATACTTTGCATAGAATACTGTCTTCAGGAACTCTGAGAACACACTTTGTTCTATTTCTTTTCTAAGCCACGGTGAGAGAATTTTAATCACGATCAGCAAGGCTGAACTATGCCCATGTAGGCACAGGCCCAAGCACACATAGTGCCACTCTGCTCTTCTGTTTGTCTCCTGGAAGTGGTACCTTATTGCTTTCCTCTTTGGATTGGTGAGGTTATAATAATGCTTTCTGTAGGCCAGGCGCGGTGGCTCATGCCTGTAATCCCAGCACTTTGGGAGGCCGAGGTGGGTGGATCACCTGAGGTCAGGAGTTCGAGACCAGCCTGACCAACATGGTGAAACCATGTCTCTTCTAAAAATACAAAATTAGCCAGGCATGGTGGTGCATGCCTGTAATTCCAGCTACTCAGGAGACTGAGGCAGGAGAATTGCTTGAACCTGGGAGGCTGATATTACAGTGAGCCGAGATCACGCTATTGCACTCCAGACTGGGCAATAAGAGTGAAACTCCATCTCAAAGAATAATAATAATAATAGTAATAATAGTGCTTTGTGTAAAAGGTACAACCCTATCTACAGGTGGATAGTGTTTAAAAAAAAAAAAGTGAAAGGTATAATTCATCTTAGGCCCAGGGCATGGTAAGTAAGAGAGAAGTCTAGAGGTCTACAGGTTTTCCTTCCCACATTCTAATTGTCTTCTTAAATGGTTTAAGTTTTTATAACACATAATGATGTGGAAAGTAAAGAGTCTACATTAGAATATTTTTCTTGGGTGTTGAGGAGTATAGGCGGAGTAGAGCTTGGGAGAGTAGCCAGGAAGAAATAGCAGCATTATTCAAAGAATCCAAAAGGTAGAAGCAATCCTAGTGTCCATCGACAGATGAATGGATAAATAAAATGTTGTGTACACATACAATGAAATATTAGTCTGTATTAAAAAAGAAAATTCTGAGGCCGGGAGCGGTGGCTCACACCTGTAATCCCAGCATTTTGGGAGGCCAAGGTGGGTGAATCATGAGATCAGAAGTTCGAGACCAGCCTGGCCAATGTGGTGAAATCCCATCTCTACTAAAAATACAAAAATTAGCCTGGCATGGTGGTGGATACCTGTAATCCCAGCTAGTCGGGAGGCTGAGGCAGGAGAATTGCTTGAACCCAGGAGGCGGAGGTTGCAGTGAGCTGAGATTGCGCCACTGCACTCTAGCTTGGGCGACAGAGCAAGACTCCATCTCGAAAAAAAAAAGGAAATTCTGGCAAATGGTACAACATGGATGAATCTTGAAGACATTATGCTGAGTGAAATAAAGTGGATATAAAGGACAAATATTGTATGATTCCTCTTATGTGAGGTTTCCAGAGTGGTCAAATTTGTAGAGACAGAAAGTAGAACGGTGGTTGCCCAGGGCTGGGGGATGGTGGTGGTGATGGTAATGGAGTTATTGTTAAAAGGGTACATTTTCCGCTAGTGAAGATGCAGAAGTTATGGGGAGATGGATGGTGGTGATGCTTGCACAACAGTGTGAAAGTACTTAATGCCACGGAACTGTACCTGTAGAAAAGGTTTAAATGATACATTTTATGTATATTTTACCACAATAAAAAAAAAAGAAGCAGCCGGGCATGGTGGCTTATTCCTGTAATCCCAACACTTTGGGAGGCCAAAGTAGGCAGATTGCTTGAGGTCAGGAGTTTGAGACCAGCTTGGCTAACATGGTGAAACCCTGTCTCTACTAAAAATACAAAAATTAGCTGGGTGTGGTGGCACATACCTGTAGTCCCAGCTACTCAGGAGGCTGAGACAGGAAAATTGCTTGAACCCGGGAGGCAGAGGTTTCAGTGACCTGAGATCGCGCCACTGCACTCCAGCCTGGGTGACAGAGCAAGACTCCGTCTCCCAAAAAGAAAAAAAAAAAAGAAGCAATAGCATTGATTGAAGTAAAGGTAAAGGTTTGTAGCCTGGGCAACAGAGCCTGGGCAACAGAACCTGGGCAACAGTATCTACAAAAAAAAAAAAAATTGAGCTGGGCATGGTGGCACATGCCTGTATTCCTAGCTGCTCAGGAGGCTGAGGCAGGAGGATCACTTGAGCCCAGAAGTTTGGGTCTGCAGTGAGCCATGATTGCACCACTGCACTCCAGTGACAGAGTGAGGCCCTATCTCTTAAAAAAAAAAAAAAAAAAGCATAAAAAAGGAAGGTAAAGGTTTGACTGAGATCATTCCTTTGGTTTTTCATTAAACAAATGTTTGAGCACCTACTACATGCCAGGTACTATTTTAGGCCCAGGATACAGTGATGAATAAATCAGGTAAGGCCCTTGCTTTCTTAGAACTTATGATCTAATAAGAGAGACAGACTATAGAGAAGACGGGTGAATAAACAAGATTTATTGTGGTGACAAGGTCTGTGAAGGAAGTGAATACATGAGATGAGAAAGGCATAGGGAGATGTCACTATAGAAAGAGTGGTCAGTGAAAACCTCTCTGAGGAGTTGAAATTTGAGCTGAAGGCCCAGGCACAGTGGCTTACACCTATAATCCCAGCACTTTGGGAGGCTGAGGCAGGAGGATTGCTTGAGCCCAGGTGTTCAAGACCAGCTGTCTGGGCGCAGTGGCTCATGCCTGTAATCCCAGGGCTTTGGCAGGCTGAGGCAGGTAGATCACAAGGTCAAGAGATCGAGACCATCCTGGCCAACATGGTGAAACCCCATCTCTACTAAAAATACAAAAATTAGCTGGGCGTGGTGGCACATGCCTATAATCCCAGCTACTCGGGAGTCTGAGGCAGAATTGCTTGAACCCGGGAGGCGGAGGTTACAGTGAACCGAGATCATGCCACTGCACTCCAGCCTGGGCGACAGAGCAAGACTCCATCTCAAAAAAAAAAAAAATTCAGGCCAGGCGCGATGGCTCACGCCTGTAATCCCAGCACTTTGGGAGGCCGAGGTGGTTAGATCATGCGGTTAGATCATGAGGTTAGGAGATCGAGACCATCCTGGCTAACACGGTGAAACCCTGTCTGTACTAAAAACACACACACAAAAAATTAGCCAGGCGTGGTGGTGGGCGCCTGTAGTCCCAGCTACTCGGGAGGCTGAGGCAGGAGAATGGCGTGAACCCAGGAGGCGGAGCTTGCCGTGAGCTGAGATCCCACCACTGCACTCCAGCCTGGGCAACAGAGCAAGACTCTGTCTCAACAACAACAACAAAAAACAATTTATCTAGACAAAGACCTTGCACCTTTCACCAGCCTGGGCAACACAGTGAGACCCTAGCTCTACAAAAATTTTTAAAAATTAGCCAGGTGTGGTGTCTGTGGTCCCAACTACTCTGGAGGCTGAGGTGAGAGGATCCTTTGAGCCTGGGAGGTTGAGGCTGTAGTGAGTCATGATTGTGCTACTGCACTCCAGCCTGGGAGACAGAGCAGGACCCTGTCTGAAAAAAATAAATAAATAAAATAAAATAAACCAACCAAATTAAACAGAGCAGAAAAAAAAATACATATATATGAAGTCTCTCCTAGCTACTTCCTTTCTCTGGAATTCTGATATATACCTTACAAGGAGTAAATTAGATTTTAAAATTACTTTTATGTCATCTTAGTGGACTCACCATTTTATTTTGGAGGGGAGTGATATTTAAACCTGTAGATATTAATCCATGTTCTTATGCCTTTGTGCCTAATAATCGCTCTGCCTGGAATGACCACCCCTTGTCTCATTTCTGTTTGTCTTTCAAGGCCTTGTTCAAATGTTACCTCTCCTTGATATTTCCCCAGCTGCACCAGAAAGCCACGTCTGCCATACACTTTGTTCCCCCAGCATTTTGGATATGTTGTAGTGCTTAGGATGTACTCGAGAGTCGTGTGTCTTGCCCTCCTCTACTAGATAGTGAGTTCCTAAGGACAGAGTCTAAATCCATGGATCTTAATAGCTCTAGAGCAGTGGATTCGGGCCTTTTAGTATTTGCAGCACTCTATTTAAGACCCTTAATCTTAGTGGCATTCTTGAAGTGATTCAAAACCTAAAAACCAAGCTAAATTCAGTTGTGGGACAAGACATTCACATCCTCAGGCTGGCGATTTGTCACGGCACCTATAAAATCACCCAGTGTTATCACCCTATTCTCTTGGTAGCCCTTCAGCAACATGGCAGAAATCTAATGATTTTGCTTTCTGATTCCTATCTCATGGACCCAAGCAAAGTTCTCCTATCTCCTAGTTTCTAGAAGGCTTAAAGAGAAAGAAACATGATAAAGCCAGGAGACCATCTGAGCCATCATATTTATTTGAAACTCAATTTCTTTACCTCCAGGACTCCCAAGTGGTAGAGAATTACTTGAAATTTGAGACAATTTTGCCCAGGAGGCTCTATTCCCAAAGCTGTGGTCAGCTCTCATGGTGCCTGTGTGGTGCCTATTGTTGGTTTTCCCTGAGTGGTACCTGGTAGATTTGATGTTTGTGTGAGGTGACCTAATTTACAGAACCACGTAAGGAGTGTTTTGGGGGGGGGCGTTTAACATTCTAGGTTAAGAAAAAGGACATTTGGCTTTCTTTGTATGAAGTTTTCTGATTTGTTGGAAGAGGGACCATACTTCATCTAATCTAAGAACTCATCAATTCTCAATTCTTCAGTGTTACAACTTTTTAAAAGCCCTACAAGTAATGGCAATTGTTCTTGGAAAATCGATTAATTGGCTGTCAGTTTTCTGTCTAGTGTCTTATATATTTAGTTCCTTGAGAAGGGGCAACACACTACAGAATTTTGACTAACTTTGTGTTTTTCCCTTACAGTTGCTTTTCGACTATATGATTTGGATAAAGATGAAAAGATCTCCCGTGATGAGCTGTTACAGGT